TGTTTACATACACAAATACCATTGTGTTACCATTGCATATGGTATTCAGGACAGTGACATGCCACACAGGCCTGTAGCCTAGGAGAAATAGGCTATACCATACAGCCTAGGTGTGTAGTAGACTATATTGTCTAGATTTGTGTAAGAACCCTCCATGATGTTCACACAAAGACGAGATTGCCTAAAGACACATTTCTCAGAGTGTATCCCCATCGTTAAACCATGCATGATTGTATGTATTTTCCTTGTGGATGTAAAACTATTTTCTATATTACTCACAATGTATATGAGATAATTCGTGGTATTAAAGTATATTAACTATATTGCTAATTTAAAAAATAACAAATTACTAGACCTATATGAGTTCCTCTTTGTAAAGCTGTCAGAAGAATGTGCACCTAATGTTAAACTCGGATATCTCTGGGAATTGGGGTTACGGCTAATAGTTCATTTTCTTCAGAGATATTCTGATTTATTTTCAACCTTCACGTATTGAAAGCCAGCAATGATTTTGTATCCTGTTTGGGAGAAATTTTCTGCAGGTCGTTAGTATTATATTCTGCTGGAATATCTTTAGCAGTCATTTTCATTTCGCAGAATTTTCCTTTCTCATCTATAGACTTCGGTGAAACGGATATGAAACTTTACTTTTCGTATTGATGATTCACAGCAGTCACCTAAACTCTGTAGTTAAAGCAGAAGCTCCTCAAAGATCCCTCAGGGTAGGGCGGTGGCCGCGACGCCTTCTGGGGACTGTGGTCCGGAAAGCCGGCGGGGGGCCCGGGAGAGCCCCGGGAAAGGCGGCCCGGGGGCCTTTCTGCGCATGTGCTGTTCCTGTTTTTTACCTGGACGCCCTTCCGGTTCGCCAGGCTCTTCCGGGTGAGGGTCCTGCAGCCCGTGAATCCCTGGTCCCGCCGAGACTTGGACCTGGTGCGAACTGGAGGCGAAGCGGGTGCACCCACAACCTATAGGAAGGGCTGGCGGCGAGCTCTGAGCACTCGGGCGTCGGAGGGAACGGTGGGGCCGGGCGGAGCGGGCCTCGGGTCTGCGGAGGGTGGACGCGCGCTCTCCCTGTCTTTGGAGGGAGGGTTTCCTGTGGTCGGGAGGCGAGGCAGCCAGGGCAGGATTGGGCTCCTGACCTGCAGGCCACGGGCGAGCTCTCTCTAGGGCCCTGATTTGCCCGAAGAAGGCGCTTGGTGAAGGTGAAAGGTTTACGCATCCAAGTAGCTAGAACCTCTTTCCAGAACTTCTGCTGATGCACTTAGTCTTGCAGCCATTGATTATTATAGCTCAGCAAAGTTCAGTTCAACTTTCGGAAGAAGGATGTGAGCTGGAATGGGCAGGGTCAAGATTTGACAGGAAAAGACACTTCACTGGAGGTATCTGCGAGAGTCCTGGGTTGGAGGGAAGGAGTACTGGTTATAAATAAGGAAATGATGTCTTCATCACTTCCTAAACACATACATGTCATTCCCTACCATCTCCACCCTCTGTTTATTCAGAGCTGCACCAACCATGTTCATCACCTCACCTGGGATTTACTGAGTTTACCCCTTACAGAGCTACACGATAGGGGTAAAGGAAAGACTAAAAACCAATTTATCTTATATTAAAATTACGACTTAGTAAATATTTTTTTCAGTAATGCAGTTTGCTAGTGACAGATCCAATAACTGAATTCTGGTCCTTTGAGTACCAGGTCAGGGCTTTTGTCATCTACCACATTTACGTTACCTACCACAAGAAGTTTCTTAGTAAAAGGTCCTCTTGTGAAACTGCAGCTAAGGGAAACCAAACTGTCAAAAAGACAAACACCTTAAAGCACTTTCATTCATTCTCTCTGGATTCTGTCATCTCAAGTGGCTAAACACATTAGTAGGAAAACAGGTAAGTGACATAATATCATTTTCCTATTCCAAGAAATCTTTTAATCCTAGAGTCCATTTTAATGCCAAAATAGTGTTCCAGGCTTTGTATATACTAACTTTCGTTGACCTAGTCTCCTATTAATTGGACTCAGACGTTTTCAATTTTTTTCAAAGGAGGCATAGATTGACAGTAATTCAGTAGAAAACATTTGTTGACACTCACTCAGTAAGAAAAGCTCTATGAGACCATTCTAGAACTATAAATGGACAAGTGAACGTTTCCTCAACATGTTGCTTCCTGAACCAGACTGGTCAAAGGGCCATGTTTTTAAATGGGTGTGTGGCTTTGTAGGTAATTGTAGAGCTGCTGTGTGAGCCAAATCGCTCATGATTCCATTCGCCATTCTTCCTTACCCAGCTCTGCTTTCAACACTCTTGGCCCTTTCTCAAGAGAACATGAAAATGAAAAAATTTCAGGTAAGTTGCTCAGGGATTTACTTCTCACATTATACAGTGAATTTCAAGAGGTTTAGAGTAGTTTGCAGATGAAACGAAATGTATAAAATTCAGCATCAGAGAAGAGTATTCGATCAATACTGGAAAAGTGGACATAGATATACAGAAATCATATATTCCTATAGAGTTACTCAAATGGTTCCAGAAAGGCCCAGACAATATGAGATAGCCCTTACACTGGATTTTTGTGTGGTTTTCCCATCATTTATATCTAAAAATTTTCTTGGATGATCTTTGAGTAAGTGAAGTAGAGACAGTTCTGCCAAAAACAGCTGAGAAAGAAATGGTATGGGTTTCCTGTGACTTCTATACCCAGGCAGAGCACAGTAATTACAGGGAACCAATCCAGTGTCATCCGAACAGGCAGCATTCTGATGGTTCTCTGTGATGTCTATGATCCAGTGATAAGACCTAGAATAAATGGATAAAACCTATAACAAATAAAATAGTGTTCCTCAAATAATGCCCCATAACTTTATTTCAGCTATACTTATAAAACAAGTTCTAGAGGGAACAATTCAATATTATATTCTGTAGGTAAAACTTCTTCATGTGCCTGTCTCATTTCAACCCACTTGATACAGTCTGGTGTCTGCCCCCACCACTCTGATGGATCTGTTCTGGAAAAATTTAGCAGTAACCTAAATATTTTCAAACCCAATGAGTATCTTTCAGTTCATACTTTACCAAACTCTTTGTTGCATTTGACAGTATGACTGCCCCCTCCCTAATAGGCACCTCTGATAATGTCTGTGGTATCACTCACATGATTCTCTTTGTAGCTCTGTAATCATGTCTTTTTTTTTTTTTTTTAATTGAGATGAGGTCTCACTATGTTGCCCAGGCTGGTCTCGAACTCCTGGGTTCAAGTGATCCTCCCACCTTGGCCTCCCAAAGTGCACTGATTACAGCTGTGAGCTGCCACACCCAGCTTGTAATCATGTCTTCTTTATATCTTTTATACAATCTTTTGTTTCATGAACATTGCTATGCCATTGTTAGCCCATTATTCTTTCTGATTTTTTTTCATGCCCTTTGTGGTTTTAACTTGTGAGTCTTTATGCTCTGAGGTATTTCTGCCTCTGAGGACCTCAGCTTGAGATTCTTGCTGAACATCTCTGTAAGGATGTCCAGAAGGCACATGGAGTCCTCATATCCAACATGGAAATAATACTTACAACTTGCTCAATGTGCTGCTGCTTCTTTTTTCCCTATCAGTGCTGCTTCCATCTGACCAGCGAGACAAGCCAGAAAATGAAGGCCATCTTTTTTTTTTTTTTTTTTTGAAATGGGCTCTCACTCTATCACCCAGGCTGGAGTGCAGTGGCACGATCTCAGCTCACTGCAAACTCTGCCTCCCGGGTTCACACCATTCTCCTGCCTCAGCCTCCCAGGTTCACACCATTCTCCTGCCTCAGCCTCCCGAGTAGCTGGGACTACAGGCACCCGCCACCACGCCTGGCTAATTTTTTGTATTTTTTAGTAGAGACGGGGTTTCGCCATGTTAGCCAGGATGGTCTCAATCTCCTGACCTCGTGATCCTCCTGCCTCGGCCTCACTAAGTGCTGGGATTACAGGCGTGAGCCATCGCGCCCGGCCTGAAGTCCATCTTAATTCTCCTTTTCCTCACGTCCTACCATACCTGTTTGTCGAGCTTGCTAATGTTGTCACATAAACATTTCTTGAATTTGTCCTTTCACTTCCATCTCCTCCTCTCCTGCCTCAGTTTCTCGTGGGTTGTCATAATATTAGTAGCTTTCTCAGCAGTCTGCTTGGCCCCTTCCTCTTCCCACCTCAAGGCTGTTCTTCACACTGACCAATTCCTCCAAAATGCCAACGTGATCATGTCTTAATACAGAAATGACTTAAGAGGTTCCACGCCACTTGCAGAATACAAGTTCAGCATCCTTGGTATGACCTGTAAGGCTATGTATGTCATGACCGTTTCCTGCCTCTTCTCAGTTCCTACCACTCTGGACCTTTCATTCAACAACTGTATATTGATCAAACAATTGTGTGTGATACGCTATGCTAGATGGTCTACATTCAGCTTGAATGAAGGAGATACTGTCTCTGTCCTCATGGAGCTCATGTGCTAGTGAAAGAGAAAGATATTACACAAGCAATTCAAACTGTGCTGAGGTGGTTCTCAACTCTGCCAGACCCATATCTTTTTACAGAACATACTTTCTTAGGAGCTATATTGGGATGCAAACCTTCCATATTCTGCCATCCCCTTTATCTCTCTTAGTTAATGCCACCCACCCACACCAGGCTGCCTCCTGTTTTAGACTTGGATGAAACCACACACCATGAGGTGTGGTACCAGCTTCCTGAGGGGCCAGATGGTGGAGCCAGATGATGCAACCTGGAAGTGTGCGCAAGTTAACTCACCGTGGGTGAACCTTGAATGAAGGGAAATGGAAAATGAGAAGGAGGTGGGCAGATGAATTCCCCATCCTTTCTCTATTGCCTGGCTAATTTTTTTTTATTTTTTTGTAGAGATGGGGTTTTGCCGTGTTGCCCAGACTGATCTTGAGCTTCTGAGCTCCAGCGATCAGCCTACCTCAACCTCTCAGAGTGCTGGGATTATAGGTGTGCGCCACCACACCTGGCCATGTGTGTTTTCTTACATCTCCTTTCTTACATAAAAGGTAATATATTATAGATATTCTTTAATACTTTGCTTTTTTCACTTCATATCAGTTCATGGAGACCTTCCTCATTATTTATGCTTTCAAATATTGCTTCTGATCACTGTGGTATCTCTCCTGTGAGCTCCAGAACCATATATCAAACTGCCAGCTAGATATCTGTACTTCTTTACTCAACAGACACTTCAAGCACAGCATGGTAAAGATCAGTGCCTTCATTTCCTATGCTCGATTCTCTTTTTTGTTTTGTTTTCCTAATCTCCACATATACTACTAGCGTCAGCCCAGCTGATCATGTGAAATAATATGCACATTACATCTACTGCACATCAAGTAGTGGTCAACTCTCCTTGCCTCCCGTTATGTAGGACTGATTCTCTCCTTCCCATTTCCCAGGAACTACCTGTGCTCATGTCCTGTAGTAGTGTCTTAGTTTTCTTCCCTTCTAATTTGACCTTTAAGCCAGTTTCCATTTTTCTAGAGTAGGGGACAGCAAATGTTTTCTTTAGAGGACAAGGTCAAAATTTTTGGCTTTGCTGGCCCTGTGGTCTCTGTTGGATTTCCTTGGCACAGCTGTTGTGACATGAAAGCAGTCATAGACTGTGTGTAACAAATGAGCGTGACCACGTTTGGCTCCCAGTGGCCTAGATTTTGCCCACGGACTGAAGTTTGCCAACTCTTATGCTCTAGAGCATTGTTTCAAAATACACATTTGGTCACAAATCTCCAGTCCTTGCTTACAAATAACTCTTTATGGATTTCCATTATTTATAACAGTGATCTCCAAAGTGGAGGATAGGGAGCACCCCAGCAATTCACTGGACTTCTATTCTTGTATTTCAGCCAAAAGAATGAAAAAATAATTAAGCTTTATTGATATTAGTGTATAGCTGGAACTCACTTGGAAATATACTACAATTCCTAAGTAAATGTACGTTAGCGTATATGCAAGAATGTTTTACTGATGTGCCGTACTATCTAAATTTCAAGACTACTAATTAGAGAAAAGAGTTCCTCTATTCTCTGACCTCTGTCCCGCTCCTCACTAACCTTTCCTGTGGAGAGATTGTAGTTCTCGAACTCCCCATATGTGTTTTGTGTCTGTGTATATTCTTAATGGCTACAGTCCTATAAAACATACTGTTTATATTTCAGGACTAAAATTATTATGCTCTCAAGGAAGGGGTAACAAAAATGGAGCAAGCTTTCTTCTTTTGTGATCACCCTTCATCTTGTGTATATGTCCAGCATTGCTCTTTAAAGATGTACATTTCTATTTTTGTCACCCTGTCAGAATGTATGCTCCTAAAGAGTAAGATTAGTATTTTATGTGATTAGTAATCCAGGCAATTGGAATAGCTCCAGGACATGGTATAAGCTCAGCACATTTTTAAAATTCATTTTAAAAAATGAACACAGTGACAGATTTTTAATTTTCTGCCCTCCCACAATTACATCTCTCTATAGCTTTCCATTAGCCATGGCAGTGGTCTTCTTATAGTTTATGTTACCATACATTTGATATCACTCAATTTTGGTCACCCAAGATTAAACATTTTCTTTCAGATACCAGTTTCATTCCAGGACCTGACTGTGAACTTCACCCAAGAGGAATGGCAGCAACTGGACCCTGCTCAGAGGCTCCTGTACAGGGATGTGATGCTGGAGAACTACAGCAACTTGGTCTCTGTGGGTAAGGACTATTTCCCTGTACAACTCCCAAGATTGGTCCAAGTTCTGTAATTTCCCATTAACAGGGTATCATGTTAGCAAACCAGATGTGATTTTCAAATTGGAGCAAGGAGAAGAGCCATGGATAGTGGAGGAATTCTCAAATCAGAACTACCCAGGTAAGTAAATGATAACTGAGCAGGTGGAACCACCAATTACCGTTAATTGTGTTCCTTTTTCTAGACATTGATGATGCCTTAGAGAAGAACAAGGAAATCCAAGATAAACATTTGACACAAACTGTATTCTTCAGCAACAAAACACTGATTACAGAAAGAGAGAATGTATTTGGGAAAACACTTAATCTGGGCATGAATAGTGTTCCCTCAAGAAAAATGCCCTATAAATGTAATCCAGGAGGAAACAGTTTGAAAACTAATTCAGAAGTAATTGTTGCAAAGAAAAGCAAAGAAAACAGAAAGATTCCTGATGGATACAGTGGATTTGGGAAGCATGAGAAAAGTCATTTGGGAATGAAAAAATACAGATACAATCCAATGAGGAAAGCCAGCAATCAAAACGAAAATCTTATTCTGCACCAGAACATTCAGATTTTGAAACAACCGTTTGACTATAATAAATGTGGGAAAACCTTCTTCAAGAGGGCAATTCTCATTACACAAAAGGGGAGACAGACTGAAAGGAAACCAAATGAATGTAATGAATGTAGGAAAACCTTTTCTAAGAGATCTACCCTCATTGTACATCAGAGAATTCATACAGGGGAGAAACCGTATGTTTGTAGTGATTGTAGGAAAACTTTTCGTGTGAAGACAAGCCTCACTCGACACCGAAGAATTCATACTGGAGAGAGACCCTATGAATGCAGTGAATGCAGGAAAACCTTCATTGACAAATCTGCCCTTATTGTACACCAGAAAATTCATGGAGGGGAGAAATCCTATGAGTGTAATGAATGTGGAAAGACCTTTTTTCGGAAGTCAGCCCTGGCTGAACATTTCAGGTCACACACAGGGGAGAAGCCTTACGAATGCAAGGAATGTGGAAATGCCTTCAGCAAGAAATCGTATCTTGTTGTACATCAAAGAACTCACAGAGGAGAGAAGCCAAATGAATGTAAGGAATGTGGGAAAACCTTCTTCTGTCAGTCAGCCCTTACTGCGCATCAGAGAATTCACACAGGGGAAAAACCCTATGAATGTAGTGAATGTGAGAAAACCTTCTTTTGTCAATCTGCCCTCAATGTGCATCGAAGAAGTCATACAGGAGAGAAGCCCTATGAATGCAGTCAATGTGGAAAATTTTTATGTACGAAATCAGCCCTCATTGCACATCAGATAACTCATAGAGGAAAGAAGTCTTATGAATGTAATGAATGTGGGAAATTTTTCTGCCATAAGTCAACACTCACTATACATCAGAGAACACACACAGGAGAGAAACATGGTGTGTTTAATAAATGTGGTAGAATCTCCATTGTGAAGTCAAACTGCAGTCAGTGTAAGAGAATGAACACAAAGGAGAATCTTTATGAGTGTAGTGAACATGGGCATGCCGTCAGCAAAAACTCACACCTCATTGTACATCAGAGAACTATATGGGAGAGACCATATGAATGCAATGAATGTGGGAGAACCTACTGCAGGAAGTCAGCCCTGACTCACCATCAGAGAACACACACAGGACAGAGACCCTATGAGTGTAATGAATGTGGGAAAACCTTCTGTCAGAAGTTCTCCTTTGTTGAACATCAGCGAACTCACACTGGGGAGAAACCATATGAATGTAATGAATGTGGGAAATCCTTCTGCCATAAGTCAGCCTTCAGAGTCCATAGAAGAATTCACACAGGAGAGAAACCATATGAATGTAATCAATGTGGGAAAACCTACCGTCGCCTGTGGACTCTCACTGAACATCAGAAAATACACACAGGAGAGAAACCTTATGAATGTAACAAATGTGAGAAAACATTTCGCCACAAATCAAACTTTCTTTTACATCAGAAATCCCACAAGGAATAAGTTCCAACAAAGTAATAAATTCCAACAAAGCAACAAATCAAATAACTTACACAATGCTAAACTGTGAGTATGTATAGAGGAGTAAAATCTTATAAATGTAATGAATATGGAAAATTTTTCTGCCATAAGTCAACCCTCAATGTAACATCAGAGAAATCATGTAGGAAAGAAATAATTTGTTTAATAAATGTATTATTCATTGTGAACTATGAAAATATTCAACAGCAATTCAAAGGTTATGCCAAATGTGCCTCCCTTTTAAAATAATGAAACAAACATTGTTTAAGTTAAATTGTTACTTGGTTCCTCCCCACAGTGTTACTTGATAGTGTATGTTACGAGGTGTGAGGATCTGACCTTCATTTCAAATCAATACCATTGTTTGATAGTTGAGTAAGTTACAGTTTCTCAATTTATGGTGTATTTTCAGATTTGGCAGATTTTTTGTTGTCTGCTAACTCCATAGTCTTCTAGTAGTGGACTGTATACCTTTATCTGCAAAGGTGACAACTCAGGAGAACTAACCATTGTACTCTATGCACCCATGGTAATTATACCCCAGGTGAGCATTTTGTAAAGCTGAGCCAGTGAAAGCCCTTCCTAAGACCTTTCTAATGGAAGATAGGCACAGGATAACTAGTTCATGATCCTGAAGCTTTCAGCTAAGTCAAGAAGACGGCAATTGCAGTAGGAAAAACATGGGAAAATAAGCATTCTTGAACAACAAAGAGAATTTGGATGATGGTTGAATCCAAAAAGTGTTTATTTCTCTGGTTTTAGTATTCTGTAATATCCACTCAACCCCATCTACCAGTGGTTTATGTCAATTAGTATGTTTTCAAAAATCTCTTGGATTTCCTAATCAACATGTTCATTAGAGGTATTGTTTAGAAGTCACTGATCAAATTCTGAGAACAAAAGGCGCCTGGGATGCTGATTAGGATTACATTATATGGATATATATGATGAGGTAGGATTGCCACTTTTATGGGGTTATTGGGAAATGTTTACCTTTCAAGTTCTGATTTCCATGAGTGGGATTTTCCCTATACCCATTCCTAGCTTCTCTGCCACATTATGCATTCTGCCCCAGGCATGAGGAAGTGGGCTTATCTAGTTGGTAAGATAGTGATGGGTAACTGGGTTTGCTCAGCTGAACTCCCTCTTCATTGTGGGCTGACCTGCAAGTATAATTTCTTGTCACAGATATTGCCTGTGATTGGTAAATTGGTCTAATTCTGTCATTCAGCTAATTGGCCCATTAGCTGAATGGTCACACTAAGTTGCATCCTCCAACTCAATTTGATCAGTAATAAAAGTTTCATCCTGCCCCCTGTCTGCTACTTAATTTTTTATCGTTTAGATGGGGGGAAATTGTGCTATTTATTTGGGGCCCTTCAGAGAACCCAATATGAACATGATTTATCTATTTATTCAGTTTTTATGTCCTTCAGGACAGATAAATGTATGTATACACACATATACATGTGTTAATATATGTAAGTATATACATATGTTTAAATGTATGTGTATGTGTATACTGATCTTGCTCTTTTCCTGTGAAATGTATTAATAGTCACTTCAAAGATTTGGTTGCTATTGTGAAAGAAATTAAGTTACCTTTCACTTTGAAACTAATAGAGTAAAGAAAAACAAAAATACCTAATTTTTGTGCCAAATTTGTCTAAATTTATCTCT